CACTGCACTCCATCCAGCCTGGACAACAGAGCAAAACCCTGTCTCAAAAAATAAAAAATCTGTTTCTAAAAATCGGGTGGGCTTTTTACCAGGGCTGCTTTATGGCCCGGTTCCTCCAAGTCCACCCCACTCACCGAAAGAGTTAGCGGAGGATGGGGGCGGTTGGGGTGGGCTCGGTAGGTCACGGGCGGTGAAAACCGTGGGAACCCAGAAAGACGGCCAAAGCACGATGAGGACCGCTGCCGGCAGCCCGCCCCACCCTGGGCTCCTCCCCACACCCGCTCGGGCAGCCGGGAGCCACCTACAAACTCCAGGACTCGACCCCAGAGCGCTGGCCTGAGCCGCCCCTGCTCGCCCCCAGTCCCCGCCTCTCCCTCCCTCTAATGCCCCCGCCCTCGACACCGTCGCCCCCCCGCCCCTGCCTCTCGCTCCCCACGTCTCTCGGCACCCCCGCTCCCATCCGCCCCCCCGTCCCCGCCTCTCGCCCCCATCCGTCCCCATTTCCAGCCTCCCCCTGACCCCGACTCAAGCCCCCCGACTCCGCCTCTCGCCCCTCTCTGCCCCCGCCTCTCACTCCCCTCTCCTTCCCCGCCCGCCTCTCACGTGGAGGTTGGGCCGGACCCGCCCCGCCCCACAGAGCCCGGGTCCCGCCCCCACGTGGCTGGCAGCTTCCTGGCCCTATCATTTCTGCGCTGGCTTCAGCGGCTCCGCCCCGGCGCCGTGCCAGGGGGCCGGACACTCCAGTCGCGCGGCACAGGCCTGAGGCCGCTGAGGGCCACCCCGTCCCCTGCCCGCCCGCCGGCCTGCTGGGATTGGCCGAGCGCCGGCCTCCGCCCGAGCCCGCGCGTTATGTAACGCGCCCCGGGGGCCCCGCCCCCTCGCCCTGGCTTATATAACCCGGGCGCACCGGCTCGCGCCCCGCCCCAGGGCCAATGGAGGCCTGCGGAGTCGGCCCCGACGACCAATCGCACGGCCCGGGGGCGGGACCGGTCACGCGGCGGCAGGGGGCGCGGCGCCGGCTGCTGACCGGCACGCGGCGAGCCTCGAGACTGCGCGAGGGCGGCCCCGGGGGCGAGCGGCTGTGCGCGGGGCCAAGGGCGGGGGCAGCAGGTGAGTGCGCGGCCGGGCGGGAGTTCTGGGCGGCCGGGCGGGAGTTCTGGGCACTCGCGCGCGGCAGAGGAGCCCCGCGAGCCCTGCCCTCGGTACTGGGGGCCCCCGGAGCGTGGCGCTTCCGAGCCACCCGCCTCCCCGGGCCCCATCCCTCGGCGCGCGGGAAAGTTGGGGCAGGGGTGAGGACCGCGCGGTCGGGGCGCCCCAGCCAGCCGGGCCGCTGGCGTCGGACTGTCTGTTCCATTTGTCCCTTGTCACCCTTGTCTCCTCCCCCTAGGCCGGAGTCCTGAAAGTCGAGCGAGCTCCGGGTTTTGAAAATGTTGGAGGGAAAAGCTCCTCGGAGATGAGCGTGACCCCCTGGCTCGTGGTGGCCGCCTGTTCTCACTAACGCCATGGCGGGGACCGGAGTGAGAAACCGGTGTCTGTCACTGACTGCAAAGTGAGCGAGAAGCAGGCTGCGGGCCGTCCCAGCACGACGTGGAGCCCCGCGGAGACCTCGAGATGCCCCGCGGGGAAGCTCCTGGCCCCGGGAGACGGGGGGCTAAGGACGAGGCCCTGGGCGAAGAATCGGGGGAGCGGTGGAGCCCCGAGTTCCATCTGCAGAGGAAATTGGCGGACAGCAGCCACAGGTGACGCGCTGGCTTCAGGCCGAGGGCCCCATGGATGAAGTTGTAATTTTTTTTTATCTTCCAGTGAACAGCAAGATCGAAACAGAGTTTCTGAAGAACTTATCATGGTTGTCCAAGAAATGAAAAAATACTTCCCCTCGGAGAGACGCAATAAACCAAGCACTCTAGATGCCCTCAACTATGCTCTCCGCTGTGTCCACAGCGTTCAAGGTAAACAAGCCGGAGAGAAATTTCATCCTACGGGACTACCTGTTTATCTCCCTGTGTTTCTTAGCAAACAGTGAGTTTTTCCAGATTCTCAGTCAGAATGGAGCACCTCAGGCAGATGTGAGCATGTACAGTCTTGAGGAGCTGGCCACTATCGCTTCAGAACACACTTCCAAAAACACAGTAAGAATTCATGCATTTTGCCATATCAACCTATATTTGCATTTATTTTAAATGTTTTTCATAGGATACCTTTGTGGCAGTATTTTCATTTCTGTCTGGAAGGTTAGTGCACATTTCTGAACAGGCTGCTTTGATCCTGAATCGTAAGAAAGATGTCCTGGCGTCTTCTCACTTTGTTGACCTGCTTGCACCTCAAGACATGAGGGTATTCTACGCGCACACTGCCAGAGCTCAGCTTCCTTTCTGGAACAACTGGACCCAAAGAGGTAACAGGACCAATGTTCAGATGTCTATCTTTGGGAGTGACTGACCAGGCATCTTTCTTTCTAGCAGCTGCACGGTATGAATGTGCTCCGGTGAAACCTTTTTTCTGCAGGATCCGGTAAGTATAGTGGCTCGTGGAAGCCAGCAACAAGGACCAGCACTAATATCTTTAATCTCCTCAGTGGAGGTGAAGACAGAAAGCAAGAGAAGTGTCACTCCCCATTCCGGATCATCCCCTATCTGATTCATGTACATCACCCTGCCCAGCCAGAATTGGAATCGGAACCTTGCTGTCTCACTGTGGTTGAAAAGATTCACTCTGGTTATGAAGGTAAGTCAGTAGATAAGATGCAGAAATGTCAGCTTTAAATGGGTCTTTGTTTTTTTTTCCTTAGCTCCTCGGATCCCAGTGAATAAAAGAATCTTCACCACCACACACACCCCAGGGTGTGTTTTTCTTGAAGTAGATGAAAAGTAAGTACTTCTTTAAGCCTAAAAGAAATTTGTATGCCACCTGTGTTGTGTATCTGTATCCCAGAGCAGTGCCTTTGCTGGGTTACCTACCTCAGGACCTGATTGGAACATCGATCCTAAGCTACCTGCACCCTGAAGATCGTTCTCTGATGGTTGCCATACACCAAAAAGGTCAGGACCTACTCCTTTATAGGAGGAAATATAAATCCTATTTTTGTCTTATTATTTTATATAGTTTTGAAGTATGCAGGGCATCCTCCCTTTGAACATTCTCCCATTCGATTTTGTACTCAAAACGGAGACTACATCATACTGGATTCCAGTTGGTCCAGCTTTGTGAATCCCTGGAGCCGGAAGATTTCTTTCATCATTGGTCGGCATAAAGTTCGAACGTAAGCCAGTCAGTTTTCATATTTTCTAAAACTTTGACTCAGTCTCTCACTGGGCATTTTCTAGGAGCCCACTAAATGAGGATGTTTTTGCTACCAAAATTAAAAAGATGAACGATAATGACAAAGACATAACAGAATTACAAGAACAAATTTACAAACTTCTCTTACAGGTAAGGTGAGATTGTTAAAAATGCAAAGTTCCAATTCTGGACTTGTTCCTCTTTGTCCTTCCAGCCAGTTCACGTGAGCGTGTCCAGCGGCTACGGGAGCCTGGGGAGCAGCGGGTCGCAGGAGCAGCTTGTCAGCATCGCCTCCTCCAGTGAGGCCAGTGGGCACCGTGTGGAGGAGACGAAGGCGGAGCAGGTGCATGGGCTTATGTCACATTCTTATACAGGTTGAAACATATTTTATCATTCCTTTCCCTAAGATGACCTTGCAGCAGGTCTATGCCAGTGTGAACAAAATTAAAAATCTGGGTCAGCAGCTCTACATTGAGTCAATGACCAAATCATCATTCAAGCCAGTGACGGGGACACGCACAGAACCGAATGGTGGTGGTGAGTCAGCGAATGGTGGTGGTGAGTCAGCCGGCAGCCCCAAGGATCTCCTTTTTTAATTGCACATCCCTTTATTCTGTTTCAGGTGAATGTAAGACCTTTACTTCCTTCCACCAAACACTGAAAAACAATAGTGTGTACACTGAGCCCTGTGAGGATTTGAGGAACGATGAGCACAGCCCATCCTATCAACAGATCAACTGTATCGACAGTGTCATCAGGTATGAGACCGCAAGTTTGGATACCATGTAAGTAAGAATGTGTGGCCTAATTATGTTGTTACAGATACCTGAAGAGCTACAACATTCCAGCTTTGAAAAGAAAGTGTATCTCCTGTACAAATACAACTTCTTCCTCCTCAGAAGAAGACAAACAGAACCACAAGGCAGATGATGTCCAAGCCTTACAAGGTAACAAGAATGCCCCTCAGAGTTAAATTCAACTTTTCACTGTCAGTTTCTCTTACACCACCAGCTGGTTTGCAAATCCCAGCCATACCTAAATCAGAAATGCCAACAAATGGACGGTCCATAGACACAGGAGGAGGAGCTCCACAGATCCTGTCCACGGCGATGCTGAGCTTGGGGTCGGGCATAAGCCAATGCGGTTACAGCAGCACCATTGTCCATGTCCCACCCCCAGAGACAGGTACCACACTCGCCTCTTACTTTGAAAATATAATTAAAATTAAATATGTCTTCTTCCACCTCAGCCAGGGATGCTACCCTCTTCTGTGAGCCCTGGACCCTGAACATGCAGCCAGCCCCTTTGACCTCGGAAGAATTTAAACACGTGGGGCTCACAGCGGCTGTTCTGTCAGCGCACACCCAGAAGGAAGAGCAGAATTATGTTGATAAATTCCGAGAAAAGATCCTGTCATCACCCTACAGCTCCTATCTTCAGCAAGAAAGCAGGAGCAAAGCTAAATATTCATATTTTCAAGGTACGTAATTTTTTAAAAATAAATGCCATTAATCCATAATTTGCCTCTACCTTTATCCTTCCAGGAGATTCTACTTCCAAGCAGACGCGGTCGGCCGGCTGCAGGAAAGGGAAGCACAAGCGGAAGAAGCTGCCGGAGCCGCCAGACAGCAGCAGCTCGAACACCGGCTCTGGTCCCCGCAGGGGAGCGCATCAGAACGCACAGCCCTGCTGCCCCTCCGCGGCCTCCTCTCCGCACACCTCGAGCCCGACCTTCCCACCTGCCGCCATGGTGCCCAGCCAGGCCCCTTACCTCGTCCCAGCTTTTCCCCTCCCAGCCGCGACCTCACCCGGAAGAGAATACGCAGCCCCCGGAACTGCACCGGAAGGCCTGCATGGGCTGCCCTTGTCCGAGGGCTTGCAGCCTTACCCAGCTTTCCCTTTTCCTTACTTGGATACTTTTATGACCGTTTTCCTGCCTGACCCCCCTGTCTGTCCTCTGTTGTCGCCATCGTTTTTGCCATGTCCATTCCTGGGGGCGACAGCCTCTTCTGCGATATCACCCTCAATGTCGTCAGCAATGAGTCCAACTCTGGACCCACCCCCTTCAGTCACCAGCCAAAGGAGAGAGGAGGAAAAGTGGGAGGCACAAAGCGAGGGGCACCCGTTCATTACTTCGAGAAGCAGCTCACCCTTGCAGTTAAACTTACTTCAGGAAGAGATGCCCAGACCCTCTGAATCTCCAGATCAGATGAGAAGGAACACGTGCCCACAAACTGAGTATGTAAGTGATGCTCATTTTCAACACTCAAGTGAGTGTCTTTTCATGTGCCCTTACTTTCTAGCAGTGTGTTACAGGCAACAATGGCAGTGAGAGCAGTCCTGCTACTACCGGTGCACTGTCCACGGGGTCACCTCCCAGGGAGAATCCATCCCATCCTACTGCCAGCGCTCTGTCCACAGGATCGCCTCCCATGAAGAATCCATCCCATCCTACTGCCAGCGCTCTGTCCACAGGATCGCCTCCCATGAAGAATCCATCCCATCCTACTGCCAGCACACTGTCCATGGGATTGCCTCCCAGCAGGACTCCATCCCATCCTACTGCCACTGTTCTGTCCACGGGGTCACCTCCCAGCGAATCCCCATCCAGAACTGGTTCAGCAGCATCAGGTAGTGGATCAGGACAACTAATGTTTCAAACTTTTTCTAATTATGTGTTGTTGATTTTTGACAGGAAGCAGCGACAGCAGTATATACCTTACTAGTAGTGTTTATTCTTCTAAAATCTCCCAAAATGGGCAGCAATCTCAGGACGTACAGAAAAAAGAAACATTTCCTAATGTCGCCGAAGAGCCCATCTGGAGAATGATACGGCAGACACCTGAGCGCATTCTCATGACATACCAGGTACCTGAGAGGTAAGAAAGCACTTTAGAAAACCCACTTTTTAGGACTATTAAGATTCTGTTTGTTTGTTTTCAGGGTTAAAGAAGTTGTACTAAAAGAAGACCTGGAAAAGCTAGAAAGTATGAGGCAGCAGCAGCCCCAGTTTTCTCATGGGCAAAAGGAGGAGCTGGCTAAGGTGTATAATTGGATTCAAAGCCAGACTGTCACTCAAGAAATCGACATTCAAGTAAGCACAGTAATAATGGCTGTCATATACTCGACCAGCCTTTTACTGTTTTAAAACTCTTTAGGTGACATTGACATCAAGTAACTCGCCTGCTTTGTTCTTTTTTGGAGGCCTGTGTCACTTGTGAAAATGAAGATTCAGCTGATGGTGCGGCCACATCCTGTGGTCAGGTTCTGGTAGAAGACAGCTGTTGAGTGACTGTGAGGATGAACCTTCATACCCTTTCCAAGACGTGTTACACAGACAGACCTTTTTAAGTCCTGGACTTTTAAATGACCATGAAGTTATCATTGAATGTTAAGATTTTTTCTTCTTGATTTTTTAATACACGTAATCTTTTTGAAGCAGACATTGTATACAGAATCTTACTTCTCTTTGTTCCTGATATATTAAAATGGCCAGTTAGGCTCTTTTTGTAGTTGAATTGTCTTCTAAAGAGATTGGATGGCCTCTAAAGAGGTATGTGTATCTTTATTTCAGATGTCACCCAGAGTAAATTATAATTAGAAGTATAGCTAGAATGAGCCCCAAACCTTAGCCTCATTTATTTTGTTCTGTTACATAAGTCATTTTCCCCTTAGAGTGCTTGAAGAAATGCCACCTACAGGTTGTGTACTTTTCATAATGGTTTCCATGAATGTAGTACGTTCATACAGGCTTCATTCAACCTGGCGTTCCCCTCCATAATTAAGATGAAACATTCCGGTTTTCTCACAACACATTAGCACATACTGTCCATTAGCATATCTGGGATAACCAGGTTTTGGGGGTTGAGTTTTGGCCTTCATCCTTGTAGATCCCTTTCCTATTGATTTCCCACCTTCCAGTGAAATTCTGAAAGTCTTATCTTAAAAATCGATCCGCTTACCATGGGCCTATTCTTGTAAGTTTCAGTTAGCATTTGCATGTGTAATATTAAAATGAAAGAGCTTCTTACCCAGTGCTGTTGCCCTTTTGAGTATTTTTGTTTTTAAAATAATGATTGTAAAATGTTTTACAAGTAATGTAAAAGCTAGTATCATTCTTACATACTTCTGTGTTTAAATTTTCATTCTTACCAAAACAGTTAACTCTTTCTTTCCAATCAATTTATACAAAAGAGGTCGCTCCAGCCCTACCACAGGTCTGACTGGCACTGCCTTTTGTTTGCCCTTGAACAGGGCAGTGTTGTGGGGACTGCAAAAGAGAAAACGTCCAGGCGAGCCCAGTTGTCCTCGCCCACAGGGTCCTGCAGGCTCCATCAGTCACCGCTTTCTATGGCGTTTGTAGTTGTGTCTTTTAAGAAGTGAGTGTGATTGTTTACTTGATAAATCAGCTCACTCTCTGGTGCTTTTTAGAGAAGTCCCTGATTCCTTCTTAAACTTGGAATGATAGATGAAATTCACACCCCTGCAGATCAGAAAAAACAAATAGAAGAAAATGAGGGTTACAGTAACCTGTTGTCTTTATATAACTTGCAACAAACTAATTTATTTTTTTTTCCTTTTTTTGTTTTTGGTTTTTTATGGTTTTTTAAGGAAAATACTTTTCTCCTTTGAAGTTTTACAGCTTTTTGTAAATGCGTCCTGATAATGATTAGGAAAATCGACCTTTTCATCCATGATGACCATCCTCATAGCTCAGATCTCCTTTCAAAGTAGTGGCTTTCTGGATGGTAATTCCATCTTAAGGTGTCAGAACTATTTTCAAATGCTGCCTTTGACAGTTCTTGGAATTTTCTGATATTAAGCAGTTCCATGCAAATATTCGTGTTTTATAAATAGCTCTCATAGTCTGCTCCATCTTGATAGTTAAGTGATTTCTGAAGCGTTTGTGTGTGTGTTGATCAGGTTGTGTGATATTTTTGCTTGATAGAGAATCAAATTTGAAACAATTAACCAGCCAGTAGATTGTCTGTCAGTGACCTTCTGTAGTAATAAAGTTTTTGCCACTGTAAATAAAAACAGTATCCGTAGCTATCAGGATCATTGCGCACTCATATATGCTAAGCCTTCTGTTCTCTAATAGAAGCCTTTCTTTTCCATTGTTTCTGGATATTTGTATTATCCAAATGTGCTTATTTCTTTGCCTTAGCACACGTTTTATGGAGTACTTGTTATACTAGGTTTGATTTGAAACTGGTGCTTGTCGCAGAACTGTCAGAGCATGAGGAGCGCTCCTCCTGTGGGTGGACGCATTCACGCACTCCCAGGTTGCACCTGCTGCTGGCGGTGAGCAGGGGGTTCAGCAGCTTGACCGATGCCCCCCGAGGGGGCTCTCCCCAGCTTAAACTTTGTTGTTTAAATTTGTTAACTTTTTATATTAATGACTATTGAAAGTGGTAATAAAAATTTATATTATAGGCTTCAATGTTTTCATGAATGTTACCCAAAAAGCTGTGTTTTCTTTGGTCAGAGGTCAAAATTTATGAAAAACAAAATGCTGTATGAATGGAAATCATTTTGCAATTGAGTGACACTTCATTGTAATTCACAGTGTAAATTTAATCCAAACTGAAATTTTGTTTCAACTGAATTTGTAATTAACTCTGAATTTGTTTTTAATCATTAGTAATATTTCAGTTGGGTATCTTTTTAAGTAAAAACAACAAATAAACTCTGTACATGTAAAACGTGAGAAATTGTCCTGCCCTGTGTCAACAAATCTTT